ATTAAGGGGTGGTGAATTTATCTGATATCCGTGGTAAAAGTCTTTTTGGGTAAAAGTCTTGGATTATAGGTAGAGAAAGCATTAAGGGAAACCTAGAAAGGAAGAAGTTTGGAGAAACCTGCATATACAGTACTGTCTCTGTCTGGAGGAGAACACGTGATGGAGCTGACACCCTTTCTTCCCTTGCATTTGGGTCCCCATGCTCTCCTGCGGTCCCTCAGACCTCACTGCCTGCTCCCTCTCAGTCCCCTTTGCTCTCTTTCTCTTCTCCTTGACTTCCAGGCGCTGAACCACCCAAGGGCCCAATACTAGCACCTCTTTCGTGTGATTTTATCCAGTCTGATGGCTCAACATGCCATCAGTATTTGGAAAGCTCCTAAATACATAATTCTTACCGGGAACTCTCCCTTCCCAACACATTTCCAACAGCAGACTCCGCGTTCACGTGCATGGCACCTGCCAGTGGTACCTGGTGTAGGCTTTTGTTAGAGATAAAGATAAATGGACACAATTGAGACATATGAAGGTTTGCTGATGGATGCAAGGTCTGTGTAGGGTGGAGTAGATGGAGATGAAATATCCTGATTAGATTTTAAGATTCTGGCTTGAGATTATAATGATGATTGAATTTCAATTAATGTTAGTCACCCTCTTCTTCCCCTCCGTCCCTCATTCCAAAACTTCCTGTTTGGAATATCTAATGAAGGCAGAAAACTTTAAAGAGGCGTTCCCAGTGTTGTGTTTTGTGTGCAATTTTTAAGGGAGTTTTTACATTAACATTTTGAGTGAAGGTAATTTCAGAAAACTATCCAGAATATTAGAGGAGTCATGAGTTGTGTTTGCAGTGGGGGAGGGCACTCATCGAATAGGACAAATCCAGTTAAAAAATGCTGTCAACCTTATCAAGATTGACTAATCCAATCAAGTTGGGAGGGTACTGAAACCTTTATTTAAATTAAGTCTTATTCTTGACCCCTCCCTTTTTGCTGTGCTTATAAAAACCCGCAATCACATCTCTTCCAGTATTGTTTGGAGCCAGGTAGAGTGAAGTCCTACAGAGTTATCAGGTTCCAGACCCTGCCTTCTCTTCTGAAAGGTAAGTTCTGCTATATATATATATACATATATATAAATATATTTTTTTAATAGTATATTATTGTGATACTTTACAGAAGAGTGACTTGCATGGGATCAAGAAACTTAATAGAAAAGAGCAATGTGGTGCTCCTTCGAGCTGTTTGTTATTCCTACTTACTTGAGTGCATTTAGTCTTGTTCAAAGGGCTGTCCCTGTTTCCTTCTCAAATGTCCTTTGTAGTTTGCAGATGCTGGCAGGTTTGCCTAACTTTTTCATGTTCTTTTCCTGCTAACTCCTCACTGCAGTTTTTCAGGTTTTCCTGCTCTGAACACTGAATTCTTTTACGTCCCGTATCTATGTTGGCTCTGTTTCAGCTCCAGGGATTTACACACAGTTTCCAAATAGTTTTTCTATAATAGTTCCACAGTAAAATAACGTCTTGTGAAATAAGAAGATCCTACCTCATTCTGTTCTTCTAATTAAGGCTGAGTCTCAAAAGAGGATTCCAGTAAGTGTTAAATACAGCAAATCAGAAGTTTTTTTTTTTTTTTTCTTTTTTTTTTTTTGTTATGTTACTAGATCTGAGCATGCTGTGACTGGCAGGATCTGGATAGAAAATCAGATGTTGGCTAAACGAAGAGGCCTTATATCACTAGGATTAAATTAGAGATAATGGTGTGATTTTATAAGCGCATACTAGGAAATATGTCTTAAGGAGGGCCTGTTTGGATGATTGTGAAAAATGAGGTGTAGCTGATGTTTGCTGCATTGAAAGAAGGTGAAGTGGGGATTTTCTGCCCCTTCTCCAAGTACCATGTGCAGAGCTTCTCTTTTGGTTCCATTCTTTGTTTTTTTGCTGGCATCTAGTAGCACCTGACTCCTTTAGAGATGGCCTACGCAGGGAGTGATGGCGAAGCTGGATTTCTTGTGGGTGGAGCTAAGCATAGGAAGACCAACGTTCGATTTTCAATTTTCACTTTGTGCAGTATGAGTTCCTAGCTTTTATTACAAAACCAAATGCTTCCAGTGTTCTCCTGTTACTTTTGGAGTTTCCATATTTTAATTGTTTGAACTATACATGCTTTCCAAATAAATGGGAAGTATGAGTCTCACATTCTAAGGGAAGAATGTGTCTTAGGGAAAAGCCCTCCCAGGCGAATTCAGATCCCTCTATGTCCTTCTGAAAACACAGTATGTATTTGCAACCCAGCAGTCAGTCACTGGCAGAATTTTGCAACGATTTCCCAGTTTCGTTGGCACGACTCCAGGACAAGGTTCTTTGTAATTCTTTGCTCAAACATAAGGAGGATCACATATAAATAAAACTCTTAGCAGACAGATCAGTGAATTATAATCATCTTTCAGTTTTAAAAGCTACAACATAATAAGGCGCTCTCTTTTTTTTTTTTGAGAGAGGCGGCGAAACAGTAACAAATCATGATGCTATAATGTGAACAAAGTGGTAGCTTTGGAGGGCACAGGGGGAAAACAAGCACAACCGTTTTTGCTCAGAAAATAATTCAGTAGCAACAAGGTCTGAGAGCCAGGAATCTCCTTGTTCTTACTGAAACGATTATTTGTCAAAATATTTGATTGTTTCCCTATTCCCCCTGAAAAGTTTGGACTTTTCTTTTTGCTCGATTTTGACACTAGAATTTTTAACTATCAGTGCTATTGTGTTTACAGCATTCAAGGTCTCGGAGTTCAAAGGTTATCCATTAACATGTAGAATGAGGTTACACTTCAGGCTCAACCTGGTTCCACTTGGTCATAGTTTCTTTGTTGTGTAGCAAGGCTCATAGTCATTTGTTTTCATAAAGTTAAATGAAGTTTCTTGTTTATGAAGTGTTTTTGGACTGTGTTTTAGAATGTGACAATAAGTTTAAAAAATATATTTTAAAGATAGGTATTCATCCTTTGTCAGAAAAGGAATCCTAATACTAAAAGTGATCAATATCAGTGGACTTGAGTGAAAAAAAATTCACCCAATTTAGTTTTTTAGTGCTGGCCTAAGAATCTACTGGCACTGCTAATTAATTGTGAGTAATTGATTCGCTTCCTTTTTAAAAAAGACTAACCAGACCATATGTGGGGTTAGTAGTTATATATAAAATGACAGCAAAACATGACACTTGGCAAATTCTTCCCCTTTGCTGAGCTGTCTTCTCAAATTCCTTTTCCTATTTATTAAGATTGCATTGCTCACCAGCTCCGGATCGTTTCTGTAGTGCGTTCTTTCTTTTGATTTAGGAAATAGATATTTTAAATGCTTTTCTTGATGTGTTTTAAAGTTTTTTCATTTTGGATATGCTGAAGGCCGGTAAAAACACAAATATTTGGCTATTTTGTTAGTAGCGACTTGCATAGATCCATTTCACATTTGCATTAGTTTGCATTTTGGGGTAGAAAAATTGTGGATGTGCTTGTTATGTCTATGGTTCCTCGAAGCTTATTTAAAATGGGGAAATATCACAGGCCTTAGGAATCAGGATCTTTTTTTTGTCCTTTTTTTCAGTAAGGAAAGAAAACATTTGGGAAACGCTTTAAATGAGTTGTGCGTAGGGAGGAGGGGAAAGGGTAGCGGTTTTTTTTTTTTTTTTTTTGTCCCTTTTTTTGTCCCCGGTTTCCTCCAAATGGATTTCTATCAAAACCAAGTAGATTCTTGGAACCTAGGCTAAGTTTAGAAATCTCAAGTTAGAATAGCGCAAGCCCAGCCCTTTCAGAAAAAAAAAAATCACAACAATTAAATAGCTTTCTGAAGATACTCATTTAAAAACTGTTTATCTTCTCGACCTTCCTCAAGCTTGAAGAAAATCTTTGGTGTTTTTCGCGCACAGCTGCCTTCTAACCCGCGAGCAACGGCGTTAAGGTTTTTGTTTGTAATTCGGGGTGACCCAGGGGGTAGCTAACCGTTTCTGTTTTTTTTCCTCTAGGGTTTGGAAATCCCTTGTCTCCAGGTTGCTGGGATTGACTTCTTGCTCAATTGAAACACTCATTCAATGGAGACAAAGAGAACTAATGCTTTGTGCTGATTCATATTTGAATCGAGGCATTGGGAACCCTGTATGCCTTGTTTGTGGAAAGAACCAGTGACACCATCACTGAGCTTCCTAAAAGTTCGAAGAAGTTAGAGGACTATACACTTTCTTTTGAACTTTTATAATAAATATTTGCTCTGGTTTTTGGAACCCAGGGCTGTTAGAGGGGTGAGTGACAAGTCTTACAAGTGGCCTTATTCCAACTCCAGAAATTGCCCAACGGAACTTTGAGATTATATGCAATCGAAAGTGACAGGAAACATGCCAACTCAATCCCTCTTAATGTACATGGATGGGCCAGAAGTGATTGGCAGCTCTCTTGGCAGTCCGATGGAGATGGAGGATGCCTTGTCAATGAAAGGGACCGCTGTTGTTCCATTCCGAGCTACACAAGAAAAAAATGTCATCCAAATCGAGGGGTATATGCCCTTGGATTGCATGTTCTGCAGCCAGACCTTCACACATTCAGAAGACCTTAATAAACATGTCTTAATGCAACACCGGCCTACCCTCTGTGAACCAGCAGTTCTTCGGGTTGAAGCAGAGTATCTCAGTCCGCTTGATAAAAGTCAAGTGCGAACAGAACCTCCCAAGGAAAAGAATTGCAAGGAAAATGAATTTAGCTGTGAGGTATGTGGGCAGACATTTAGAGTCGCTTTTGATGTTGAGATCCACATGAGAACACACAAAGATTCTTTCACTTACGGGTGTAACATGTGCGGAAGAAGATTCAAGGAGCCTTGGTTTCTTAAAAATCACATGCGGACACATAATGGCAAATCGGGGGCCAGAAGCAAACTGCAGCAAGGCTTGGAGAGTAGTCCAGCAACGATCAACGAGGTCGTCCAGGTGCACGCGGCCGAGAGCATCTCCTCTCCTTACAAAATCTGCATGGTTTGTGGCTTCCTATTTCCAAATAAAGAAAGTCTAATTGAGCACCGCAAGGTGCACACCAAAAAAACTGCTTTCGGTACCAGCAGCGCGCAGACAGACTCTCCACAAGGAGGAATGCCGTCCTCGAGGGAGGACTTCCTGCAGTTGTTCAACTTGAGACCAAAATCTCACCCTGAAACGGGGAAGAAGCCTGTCAGATGCATCCCTCAGCTCGATCCGTTCACCACCTTCCAGGCTTGGCAGCTGGCTACCAAAGGAAAAGTTGCCATTTGCCAAGAAGTGAAGGAATCGGGGCAAGAAGGGAGCACCGACAACGACGATTCGAGTTCCGAGAAGGAGCTTGGAGAAACAAATAAGGGCAGTTGTGCAGGCCTCTCGCAAGAGAAAGAGAAGTGCAAACACTCCCACGGCGAAGCGCCCTCCGTGGACGCGGATCCCAAGTTACCCAGTAGCAAGGAGAAGCCCACTCACTGCTCCGAGTGCGGCAAAGCTTTCAGAACCTACCACCAGCTGGTCTTGCACTCCAGGGTCCACAAGAAGGACCGGAGGGCCGGCGCGGAGTCGCCCACCATGTCTGTGGACGGGAGGCAGCCGGGGACGTGTTCTCCTGACCTCGCCGCCCCTCTGGATGAAAATGGAGCCGTGGATCGAGGGGAAGGTGGTTCTGAAGACGGATCTGAGGATGGGCTTCCCGAAGGAATCCATCTGGGTAAGCTGCCCTGTCTCCGTCCCGTGCTGTTCTCTTATATAAATATTTTTGTTTTTCCTTTAAGATAAAAATGATGATGGAGGAAAAATAAAACATCTTACATCTTCAAGAGAGTGTAGTTATTGTGGAAAGTTTTTCCGTTCAAATTATTACCTCAATATTCATCTCAGAACGCATACAGGTAAAGAACTTTTATTTTTTTAACCATGCATTCTTCTATAATAAAGTGCCATTTCTTGCCTTAGGTGAAAAACCATACAAATGTGAATTTTGTGAATATGCTGCAGCCCAGAAGACATCTCTGAGGTATCACTTGGAGAGACATCACAAGGAAAAACAAACCGATGTTGCTGCTGAAGTCAAGAACGATGGTAAAAATCAGGACACTGAAGATGCACTATTAACCGCTGACAGTGCGCAAACCAAAAATTTGAAAAGATTTTTTGATGGTGCCAAAGATGTTACAGGCAGTCCACCTGCAAAGCAGCTTAAGGAGATGCCTTCTGTTTTTCAGAATGTTCTGGGCAGCGCTGTCCTCTCACCAGCACACAAAGATACTCAGGATTTCCATAAAAATGCAGCTGATGACAGTGCTGATAAAGTGAATAAAAACCCTACCCCTGCTTACCTGGACCTGTTAAAAAAGAGATCAGCAGTTGAAACTCAGGCAAATAACCTCATCTGTAGAACCAAGGCGGATGTTACTCCTCCTCCGGATGGCAGTACCACCCATAACCTTGAAGTTAGCCCCAAAGAGAAGCAAACGGAGACCGCAGCTGACTGCAGATACAGGCCAAGTGTGGATTGTCACGAAAAACCTTTAAATTTATCCGTGGGGGCTCTTCACAATTGCCCGGCAATTTCTTTGAGTAAAAGTTTGATTCCAAGTATCACCTGTCCATTTTGTACCTTCAAGACATTTTATCCAGAAGTTTTAATGATGCACCAGAGACTGGAGCATAAATACAATCCTGACGTTCATAAAAACTGTCGAAACAAGTCCTTGCTTAGAAGTCGACGTACCGGATGCCCGCCAGCGTTGCTGGGAAAAGATGTGCCTCCCCTCTCTAGTTTCTGTAAACCCAAGCCCAAGTCTGCTTTCCCGGCGCAGTCCAAATCCCTGCCATCTGCGAAGGGGAAGCAGAGCCCTCCTGGGCCAGGCAAGGCCCCTCTGACTTCAGGGATAGACTCTAGCACTTTAGCCCCAAGTAACCTGAAGTCCCACAGACCACAGCAGAATGTGGGGGTCCAAGGGGCCGCCACCAGGCAACAGCAATCTGAGATGTTTCCTAAAACCAGTGTTTCCCCTGCACCGGATAAGACAAAAAGACCCGAGACAAAATTGAAACCTCTTCCAGTAGCTCCTTCTCAGCCCACCCTCGGCAGCAGTAACATCAATGGTTCCATCGACTACCCCGCCAAGAACGACAGCCCGTGGGCACCTCCGGGAAGAGACTATTTCTGTAATCGGAGTGCCAGCAATACTGCAGCAGAATTTGGTGAGCCCCTTCCAAAAAGACTGAAGTCCAGCGTGGTTGCCCTTGACGTTGACCAGCCCGGGGCCAATTACAGAAGAGGCTATGACCTTCCCAAGTACCATATGGTCAGAGGCATCACATCACTGTTACCGCAGGACTGTGTGTATCCGTCGCAGGCGCTGCCTCCCAAACCAAGGTTCCTGAGCTCCAGCGAGGTCGATTCTCCAAATGTGCTGACTGTTCAGAAGCCCTATGGTGGCTCCGGGCCACTTTACACTTGTGTGCCTGCTGGTAGTCCAGCATCCAGCTCGACGTTAGAAGGTATTGCATGAGGGGCGTCGTGTTTAAATGGCCTTAATCATTTAAAAAATGTTGTTTTCCTTAGGTCTTGGTGGATGTCAGTGCTTACTCCCCATGAAATTAAATTTTACTTCATCCTTTGAGAAGCGAATGGTGAAAGCTACTGAAATAAGCTGTGATTGTACTGTACATAAAACATATGAGGAATCTGCAAGGAACACTACAGTTGTGTAAAGTTGTTCTGTTAACTTTTGTACCAAATAGCAATACAAACTAGTTGGAACAGTTGGAACTTACATACATGGGGACTGGAAATCTCTATTTTGTCCCTGAATAATATTTTTCTTAGAATTGACCAAATAAGAAGTGGAATTTTTGCATACTTGAGCGCTGCTGAAAAGAAATCATTTGGGTTGGGTGGGGCGGGATGGGGGAAAAGTATATAATGCTTGCACCTCAGGTAAAAATCTGTAAATATCTAAGTTGTAAACCTGCTTGTTCAAATACTGTGTGTATTCCTTTTCTCTAATGCAGCTCATCACTTGGAGCAGTTTCTGCTATTGTGCTCTTTCATTTAAAATGTATGTTTTTTTTTTTTTAAACTGTCAATGATTTTGTATTATGTTGAATCCACCCAAATCTATTGTTGTCTTAAAATTGTTAATGGAAGTATTGACCCTCTATGATATGTGCTGCAGATATCGAGGTCAGCCATTCGGAAGCTGGCAGCATTTTATCGCAACTTTGAGCATCTCAGATGGGGAAGGCACCTTCTTCCTCGCCTCTCCAGATTGTCCTGGAACCTCCAGGATCCTTGACTGAGGGCGTTGGGATGGCTTGTAGGATTTTTAAGAGAGTGTGTCTACAGACAAGCATTTTCTCTGTAGAGCAGCCACACGTTGTATAAACATAAACTGTATGTGCAGTTATTTAAATTTGTTTCTGTCAAATTAATCATTTTTGTTGGACGATTCAGTGGCGGGGGGGTTTTGCCTAAATTAGTATATAAAAACAAAAATGCTAAATTATATCTGTGAATTGCAGGTATTGGGGAACAGTTTTAAGGGAAATTTTGGGGGGAACATTTTAGGTTTGTATTTGGTAGTCTTAATGTATCTGGCATTTGGGTGAACTGTGGACATACTAGAGTTGATTATAGACACATTGATTTTGAATAAGGAACTGCTGGCCGAGCCCGCTGGGAGTCTAGAAAGAGAAAATCTGTTTCTAGACCTCAGTTATTTTCCCATTTTTGGTTGTTTTGAAGCAGTAACATTTTTCTCAGTGCACATGCAATTTGGGTTTTAGAGAAGATGGCCACCAGCTGGCTTCCTAGATATTTTAAACTTTTGTTCTTTAATATGCTGTCCATGGCTGAGTTTATTAGTACATGGGCTTAGTGACCACAAAATATTTTATTAAGAAACTGTTTCAAAAATAAATTTGCACTGTTCATTTTTCTGGCCTCGCTGTTCTCCATAGAGCAAGGGTAATCCTAGAAAAAATTTTTTTTTTTTAAATTATGCAACGTAAGATGTCCTCCTTGATAGAAGTCTTAGCTCCTGTGTTACAAGGGAGAACTCATTTGAGATCAGTCTGTTGGCATTGCAATGAAGTGCTTTGTATCAGGAAAGTGTACACTATTGACCTTTTTTCCTGTTCACAAGCTGAGCCATATGTACATAATCTAGATTTTGTTTTCATAGTTTTGCACTTTTATAGCCTATTTTTGAAGATTAACACATTTGCAAGATGATTGACTCAATCTTTGCCTAATCCAATGAGTGTTACAGAGAGCTTGCTGTGACTAGAACCATAAATCTTAAAGGGGGTATGTGATAATAGAGGGCTGGAATTTAAACCTGTATTTAAAAAAAAGAATCACCAAATCTATTTGAAAACAAGTCGATTTGTATTATGCTGGAATTTTTTGGGCTTTCAGATTTCTCTTTTTAACCACATTTCTGAATGTATAAAAATACCAATTATTTTCCTACAGCCCTTTGTACTTCAAAATATGTTTTTGTGTCCATCAGTATTAACTATTGGTATACTACTGGTTTTATATTTTTTTTTCTTTGAGACAACAGTACATATAATAGAGGTACAATTCGTTGGATTTTTGTTTATGTATTTATTTCATTCCAGTTTGATTTATTTTAATTGTTGATACTTAAGTTGTCGAACAGTAGACATTACTTGTTTTATTTATGATATATTTCAGCTTAAAGTTATGTTATTATATGTGGAAGTGTAAATATAGATTTGGTGTTTTGCAATCTTGAGTTTTAGTGTTTATTGTGTTTCTGGT